ATCAGGAATTGATATTAGGGTGGGGTATGCAGGCTGGGCTGGGCAAAGCAGATCAGGTAGGGTATGCAGGTCAGCATTGTCTGGTTGCTATGGTTATCTTGAGCAGCGGGCCACCTGGTCTGGCTAGAGGCAACAAGGCTGTAAATCAGTTGTTCAGCATTCCTTCCCCAGATAGGACACTCACTTCACAACTTTGGTTATCTCCTAGTTACTGGAATTCTTTTGAGTAAAAGGCATGGTTTGGACATTATGGTGTCAGTGAGGTAGTGGTGTGGGTTTTGTGATCAGTGGGAATGCATGAAAAGAGTGCCATAGTGGGAGTGAGCTGACCCAAGCCCCCATTCCTACTCTGTCTCATTCCTAACAGCTCTTGGATAGGAATGGTGTGACCCCGTTCCTGAGCCCAGGACTGAACTTTCTTGTACTTCCGGGACCAAACCTTTGCCTTCTTTTTCTGGTTCCTGAGGGAATCTCCTTTTTTTCCTTTCTTCGTGTCACTTCTCTCTTTGGCCACCTCTAGATCTTAGATGGTCTCCTGTCTGCAGCTATGGATTTGTAAAAAAGTCCTTTCCCTTCTTTCTTCTTCCTCTCCATGGTCCCACTGCTTCAGAGAAAACACCTATTATCTTGAGTCACCACTTCTCTCCTTGGCTGATTAGCTGGTTAACTAGCCACTAGAACACAATGTCAGTCACCCCCAACTCCAGCCCCATCCCCATCTCCTAATGTTTCTTCTGTTGACGAAGAGTTGAACTCTGTAAAATATTTGAAGAGATTTATTCTGAGCCAAATATGAGTGGCCATGGCCTGTGACACAGCCTTCAAGAGATCCTGAGAACATGTACCAAAGGTGGTTTGGGTGCAGCTTGGTTTCATACATTTTAGGGAGGCATGAGACATCAATCAAATACATTTGAGAAATACATTGGTTTGATCCAGAAAGGTGGGACAATTTGAAGTGGGGCTTCCAGGCTACAGGTAAATTCAAATGTTTTCTGGTTGACACTTGGCTGAGTTTGTCTAAAGACCTGGGATCAAACAGAAAGGAATGTCTGGGTTAAGATAAGAGGCTGTAGCGACCAAGGTTTTATCATGCAGATGAAGCTTTTAGCTAGCAGGCTTCAGAGAGAATAGGTTGCAAAATGTTTCTTATTAGACTTAAAGTCTGTGTTGATGTTAATGCCAGAGAGGTATAACGAGGCATGTTTGACCCCCACTTCCCATCATGCCCTGAAACAGTCTCTCAGGTTAAATTTTAAGGGCGCTGACTGAGGAGGAAGTCCATTCAGATGGTTGGGGGGCCTTAGAATTTTATTTTTGGTTTATACTCCTTTAACTCTGTTCCTTCTGATGGGAGGGATGGCATCTTAGTTCCTGGAAATGAAAGATGAAAACCATAACCCCAAGTTTTGACGTAAGGTTTACCGAGGTAATTTAATGGGGCTAAGATGTAGAAAAGGAAGAAGAACTCTTTAAAGTAAATTATTCTGGCTGGGTGTGGTGGCTCATGCCTGTAATCCTAGCACTTTGGGAGGCCAAGGTGGGAGGACTGCTTGAGTCCAGGACTTCAAGACCAACCTGGGCAACATAGCAAGACCCTGCCTCTATTATTAATTTAAAAAAGAAGAAATAAAGCAAATTGTTCTAAGTCAGGTTGGAATGAATCATTCTAAAGCTCTGCTCATGGAAATCACCCCAGTTGGCAAACCCTCTTGCCTGGGAGGCCAACATAATAGGCACTGCCTTGACTGTCTCCAAGAAGAAAGGTGATCCAATCTCAACAGGCATGCTTTCCTAAAACTGGACAAGAAGAATAAATGGTTTTTGCTGGACAGGAAGAATTACAGGTAAGAACCACCCAACAGGTTCTTCTTGCCTGTTTACATGTAGAAATTTACCTTGTATTTTCAGCTGCCTGCTGAAGATGAAGTCTTACTACAGAAATTAAGAGAGGAATCAAGAGCTGTCTTTCTACAAAGAAAAAGCAGAGAACTGTTAGATAATGAAGAATTACAGGTAAGAACAAAGCAAAAAGTTGCTTTAGATGTTACAACATCTTCACTTCCACAATTCTCTTAAGAACTTATGGTTTTTGCTGGACAAACACCAGACACCACCTATGATTGGAGAGGAAGCGATGATCAATTACGAAAACTTTTTGAAGGTTGGTGAAAAGGCTGGAGCAAAGTGCAAGTAAGAATAATATAATTAACAAAAGAATGTGTAGATCATTTAAATCTTTATTTTCTTTTCTTAGGCAATTTTTCACAGCAAAAGTCTTTGCTAAACTCCTTCATACAGATTCATATGGAAGAATTTCCATCATGCAGTTCTTTAATTATGTCATGAGAAAAGGTGATTCATTTTTACTGTGCTTGAACTCCTTAAGAATTACTTTCATTTTCTTGTTTATTGTCAGTTTGGCTTCATCAAACAAGAATAGGACTCAGTTTATATGATGTCGCTGGGCAGGGGTACCTTCGGGAATCTGTAAGTGTTAACCTTATAGATATTATATTAACACATTTAACACTTTATTTTGTTTTATTTTCAGGATTTAGAAAACTACATATTGGAACTTATCCCTACGTTGCCACAATTAGATGGTCTGGAAAAATCTTTCTACTCCTTTTATGTTTGTACAGCAGTTAGGAAGTTCTTCTTCTTTTTAGATCCTTTAAGAACAGGTAAAAGAAAATCTTATCTAACTTAGATATTAGAAATTAATTGTGTTTCTTTATGTTCTTAAAGGAAAGATAAAAATTCAAGATATTTTAGCATGCAGCTTCCTAGATGATTTATTGGAGGTAAATGTTTTTAAACTACTTAATTGTATCACTATCTTCTAATTATGTCTTTGTGTTCCATTAGCTAAGGGATGAGGAACTGTCCAAGGAGAGTCAAGAAACAAATTGGTTTTCTGCTCCTTCTGCCCTAAGAGTTTATGGTATGTTCCTATCATAATGCTAAAATTTGAATTCATAAGTGTCTTTATTATTTTTCTTCCCAAGGCCAGTACTTGAATCTTGATAAAGATCACAATGGCATGCTCAGTAAAGAAGAACTCTCACGCTATGGAACAGCTACCATGACCAATGTCTTCTTAGACCGTGTTTTCCAGGAGTGTCTCACTTATGATGGAGAAATGGTAGTAGTTTAAATCTGCTGCTAAGTTTTAAAGCCTCTAATGAACATTATTTTCTGTTCTGTAGGACTATAAGACCTACTTGGACTTTGTCCTTGCATTAGAAAACAGAAAGGAACCTGCAGCTCTACAATATATTTTCAAACTGCTTGATATTGAGAACAAAGGATACCTGAATGTCTTTTCACTTAATTATTTCTTTAGGGTAAGTCTCATTTGCATAAGTGAGTCATTGTTTTTATTTACAGATTTATTTCTATTAAATACAGGCCATACAGGAACTAATGAAAATCCATGGACAAGATCCTGTTTCATTTCAAGATGTCAAGGTTATCTTTTCCTTTAATTTACGTATTACCAGCAAATTTCATTGTATTTTTTTTTCTCTTGCAGGATGAAATCTTTGACATGGTAAAACCAAAGGATCCTTTGAAAATCTCTCTTCAGGATTTAATCAACAGTAATCAAGGAGACACAGTAACCACCATTCTAATCGATTTGAATGGCTTCTGGACTTACGAGAACAGAGAGGCTCTTGTTGCAAATGACAGTGAAAACTCTGCAGACCTTGATGATACATGATCTCTGAAAGACTAGACTGTCTTATATTATGAGATACTTGAATGCTGCATGTAAAGCCTTTAAAGCAAAATCCTCAGAAATGGTCTAAATAAAACACTTGATATGCCTAGAGAACACAGCAAATGTTTTGGTTACTGGAATTTTGGTTGC